TAGCACCAAGCCCTCCCAGGCCTTGGGTGCAAGCATATTAAAGGCCTCTTTCCCTCTCTGTCTCCATTGTTTACACTCCACTGAGCATCCGCAATGTGCCACACACTGTTCTAAGCGTCTTACACATATTAAATTATTTAATCCTCACAACAACTTTATGAAGTGAGCGCAATTATGAGCCCATTTTATGGAGCAGGAAGTTGAGGCAGGGTTTTAGGTAGCTTTTCTGGGGTAGCACTGTGGGTTGGAGCGGAGGTGGAGTGCACTCTTAGGCCAGCTGGCTCTAGGGGCTCTTCACCACTAGGCCGCACTGCCTCTAGCAAAGGGACGCGGGGAAGCTCAGCAGACCTTAGGCCTCCCAAGGGCGCCACGGTGGTTCCTTTGAGCCCAGAGTCAGCTCTTAAGTCCATAGGCCTTCCTGAAGCTTCTGAACCACTTGCCCATAGCTGGGCCTCAGGCTGGCTCTCAGTAGAATGTGGAGAATGGAGATTCCCGCATGTCCACTTCTCCTAAAGGTTTTATAAGGCAGTGCTGGGAATGTGCTTTATAAAAAAGGGGAAGCACCCCGACAACAGTCACTGTTTGCTCTTTTAAGCACCATCCTGAGAAGGAGGAATGTTCTTCCCATTTCATAGGTGGGGAAACCGAGGCTCAGAAGAGCAAATTTTTGGCCGGGCGCGGTGGCTCACGCCTGTAATCCCAGCACTTTGGGAGGCCGAGGCGGGTGGATCACGAGGTCAGGAGATCGAGACCATCCTGGCTAACAAGGTGAAACCCCGTCTCTACTAAAAATACAAAAAATTAGCCGGGCGTGGTGCGGGCGCCTGTAGTCCCAGCTACTCGGGAGGCTGAGGCAGGAGAATGGCGTGAACCCGGGAGGCGGAGCTTGCAGTGAGCCGAGATCGCGCCACCGCCCTCCAGCCTGGGCGACAGAGCAAGACTCTGTCTCAAAAAAAAAAAAAAAAAGAGCAAATTTTTTTTCCAAGGTGATAGGGAGAGTCCGTGGCTGATGTCTGCACTGACCAGACGCCCCTAGGGGGCCAGCGAGGGCGGGTCCCAGGTGCAGCGGATGCAGAGGAGAGAGGCCCGGGCGCGGCGCGGGGGATGGTGCGATCCCGGGCCCGAGGGCATCAGACGGCGGCTGATTAGCTCCGGTTTGCATCACCCGGACCGGGGGATTAGCTCCGGTTTGCATCACCCGGACCGGGGGATTAGCTCCGGTTTGCATCACCCGGACCGGGGGCCGGGCGCGCACGAGACTCGCAGCGGAAGTGGAGGCGGCTCCGCGCGCGTCCGCTGCTAGGACCCGGGCAGGGCTGGAGCTGGGCTGGGATCCCGAGCTCGGCAGCAGCGCAGCGGGCCGGCCCACCTGCTGGTGCCCTGGAGGCTCTGAGCCCCGGCGGCGCCCGGGCCCACGCGGAACGACGGGGCGAGGTACTCGGCGGGGTGCGGCCTGCGGACTCGCCTCACTTTAGTGCTTTTCTCTCCTTTTTACCAGATGCGAGCCACCCCTCTGGCTGCTCCTGCGGGTTCCCTGTCCAGGAAGAAGCGGTTGGAGTTGGATGACAACTTAGATACCGAGCGTCCCGTCCAGAAACGAGCTCGAAGTGGGCCCCAGCCCAGACTGCCCCCCTGCCTGTTGCCCCTGAGCCCACCTACTGCTCCAGATCGTGCAACTGCTGTGGCCACTGCCTCCCGTCTTGGGCCCTATGTCCTCCTGGAGCCCGAGGAGGGCGGGCGGGCCTACCAGGCCCTGCACTGCCCTACAGGCACTGAGTATACCTGCAAGGTACGTGCCCATGGGCGGCTGTCCCCCAGCACCCAGCTGTGCTAACACCATGCTCTGCCCACAGGTGTACCCCGTCCAGGAAGCCCTGGCCGTGCTGGAGCCCTATGCGCGGCTGCCCCCGCACAAGCATGTGGCTCGGCCCACTGAGGTCCTGGCTGGTACCCAGCTCCTCTACGCCTTTTTCACTCGGACCCATGGGGACATGCACAGCCTGGTGCGAAGCCGCCACCGTATCCCTGAGCCTGAGGCTGCCGTGCTCTTCCGCCAGATGGCCACCGCCCTGGCGCACTGTCACCAGCACGGTCTGGTCCTGCGTGATCTCAAGCTGTGTCGCTTTGTCTTCGCTGACCGTGAGAGGTGAGTGTGGTCTCAGAGACCCCAGCCACAGAACCTGACCCTTCTGTTTCTCCCCATGTCCCAGGAAGAAGCTGGTGCTGGAGAACCTGGAGGACTCCTGCGTGCTGACTGGGCCAGATGATTCCCTGTGGGACAAGCACGCGTGCCCAGCCTACGTGGGACCTGAGATACTCAGCTCACGGGCCTCATACTCGGGCAAGGCAGCCGATGTCTGGAGCCTGGGCGTGGCGCTCTTCACCATGCTGGCCGGCCACTACCCCTTCCAGGACTCGGAGCCTGTCCTGCTCTTCGGCAAGATCCGCCGCGGGGCCTACGCCTTGCCTGCAGGCCTCTCGGCCCCTGCCCGCTGTCTGGTTCGCTGCCTCCTTCGTCGGGAGCCAGCTGAACGGCTCACAGCCACAGGCATCCTCCTGCACCCCTGGCTGCGACAGGACCCGATGCCCTTAGCCCCAACCCGATCCCATCTCTGGGAGGCTGCCCAGGTGGTCCCTGATGGACTGGGGCTGGACGAAGCCAGGGAAGAGGAGGGAGACAGAGAAGTGGTTCTGTATGGCTAGGACCACCCTACTACACGCTCAGCTGCCAACAGTGGATTGAGTTTGGGGGTAGCTCCAAGCCTTCTCCTGCCTCTGAACTGAGCCAAACCTTCAGTGCCTTCCAGAAGGGAGAAAGGCAGAAGCCTGTGTGGAGTGTGCTGTGTACACATCTGCTTTGTTCCACACACATGCAGTTCCTGCTTGGGTGCTTATCAGGTGCCAAGCCCTGTTCTCGGTGCTGGGAGTACAGCAGTGAGCAAAGGAGACAATATTCCCTGCTCACAGAGATGACAAACTGGCATCCTTGAGCTGACAACACTTTTCCATGACCATAGGTCACTGTCTACACTGGGTACACTTTGTACCAGTGTCGGCCTCCACTGATGCTGGTGCTCAGGCACCTCTGTCCAAGGACAATCCCTTTCACAAACAAACCAGCTGCCTTTGTATCTTGTACCTTTTCAGAGAAAGGGAGGTATCCCTGTGCCAAAGGCTCCAGGCCTCTCCCCTGCAACTCAGGACCCAAGCCCAGCTCACTCTGGGAACTGTGTTCCCAGCATCTCTGTCCTCTTGATTAAGAGATTCTCCTTCCAGGCCTAAGCCTGGGATTTGGGCCAGAGATAAGAATCCAAACTATGAGGCTAGTTCTTGTCTAACTCAAGACTGTTCTGGAATGAGGGTCCAGGCCTGTCAACCATGGGGCTTCTGACCTGAGCACCAAGGTTGAGGGACAGGATTAGGCAGGGTCTGTCCTGTGGCCACCTGGAAAGTCCCAGGTGGGACTCTTCTGGGGACACTTGGGGTCCACAATCCCAGGTCCATACTCTAGGTTTTGGATACCATGAGTATGTATGTTTACCTGTGCCTAATAAAGGAGAATTATGAAATAATTTTATTTTTCTCTGCAATTTCTTCCATCCTT